AGCCCTTCCCTCACTCTTCCCCTTACCAAGGACAATCACTTCTTCGGTTCTCAGCTCCTGTGAGACCCCAGGCGGGAGCATTTGGGTGTGCGTCATTGGAGGGCTCACTTGCCATTCTTTCTCTTTTCCCTCTTTCCTCCAATGGCTCCTGTGGAGGTTTTGAGACTCCTCAATGTCACTCTGCTTCTCTCTCCAGTTCCAGTCCTAACAATAGGAACCCTAGGTGCCCCGCCCCAGCCTGCTCCAGTCCCCTAGGATAGAGCAAGGAGAGCTCTTCCCTGCATCTAGCCTGTGACAAATGGCTCTAGTGACAGCCCTCTCTGCCTTGTTTCCAGTCCTTTAATGAGCTGCCCGCAGCCAGCCTCACTCTCACTCTGCTCTTCACACCCACTGAGCCCCACGCTTGGAGCTGCTGGGGGTCTGCCAGAAAGACCAGCTCCTAAGATCCCTGCAGGCTGTGCCTGCTCAACTTCTCAATGTGGCTTTCTCAGCCCTGCTTTGTGCTCTCATAAAATTCTATCGACTTTGGGGTTTTTTTATAAATTTGTCCAAATTCCACTCAGAGTATTGTTTCATGCATCTCAACTATGATTTTGATGGGTTTGGGGAAGGAAGGTGAGTTCCTGGGTTCTGCTGATATCTGAACCTGGAAATCTTACCCATATTGCTGAGTGCTGCACCGGGAAGTGCAGGCTTACTTTGGGGCTGCCTTCAGGGGCAGGAGGCTGTGTGCAATGCAGGCATCACCTGGTGCAGGGCTGGAACATATCAGATGACTTAATGGGCTCCAAACTTGAAATCAGGGCTGCTTAGTAAAAGATGGGATGTATGTAGAATTACATAAGAAAGATCCAAGCTTCCAGGATTTGGAATGAAACAGTCTCTTCAGAATGTGCTCTCAGGATTCCCAGAGGCGAGCTATTTCTCAAGATTTCCTTGACCTTTGTCACCATCAGGAATTAATGTTTAACTGGCACATGTGGCTGGAAATGCAAGAAGAGGGAAACGTGTGGCTTGGAGTTTCAAGAAGAGTGACTGTCTCAGTGCCGAGTGCCTCAGCAGCTTCTCCACATGCTCTTCAGTCCCCAAAGTTGGAGAATCCCATCAAGGAGAGTAGCCCTGTAAGGAATTCGAATTTCCAGCATGTAAGTCTCTGATTTTATACCTACTCAGATTGAATTTGCTCACTGAATCATTTTCTTTCTGCAGTTTTCACCTCTGACAGAGCCCAGACACCATGAACGCAAGTGAATTCCGAAGGAGAGGGAAGGAGATGGTGGATTACATGGCCAACTACATGGAAGGCATTGAGGGACGCCAGGTCTACCCTGACGTGGAGCCCGGGTACCTGCGGCCGCTGATCCCTGCCGCTGCCCCTCAGGAGCCAGACACGTTTGAGGACATCATCAACGACGTTGAGAAGATAATCATGCCTGGGGTAAGTGTGTATCCAAGGTCAGAAAACAGGAGCTCCTCAGCAGCTGCTCTGTCCTCCCATGCAGGTGACGCACTGGCACAGCCCCTACTTCTTCGCCTACTTCCCCACTGCCAGCTCGTACCCGGCCATGCTTGCGGACATGCTGTGCGGGGCCATTGGCTGCATCGGCTTCTCCTGGGTGAGGGTCCGGATGCACCTCGGGAAGGGGTCGCCCCTGTCTCATTCCTTCTGTTCTCCACCAGGGCTGCTGCCTGGGGAGAGGCTCCAACCAGCCTATCAGATGTGTCCAGAGCCTTGGAGCAGGGGGGTCTCTGGAAAAGGGCCTAGCTCCTGCCTGCAAACCACCAGTCCCACCCTATCTGGAGGTAAAATGCCTAAAAAAGTCCCTACTCAGAAGCTCGGTTAATCCCTTCCCTTCCCCCACGACAGGCGGCAAGCCCAGCATGCACAGAGCTGGAGACTGTGATGATGGACTGGCTCGGGAAGATGCTGGAACTACCAAAGGCATTTTTGAATGAGAAAGCTGGAGAAGGGGGAGGAGTGATCCAGGTAAGGTGGGAGCTGTGAGGGCCACTTTTGGGGGGATTTCATTTGGACCTTCTCTTGAATTTAGGGAAGTGCCAGTGAAGCCACCCTGGTGGCCCTGCTGGCCGCTCGGACCAAAGTGATCCATCGGCTGCAGGCAGCGTCCCCAGAGCTCACACAGGCCGCTATCATGGAGAAGCTGGTGGCTTACTCATCCGATCAGGTGAGTGTGTTGTGGGGGTATCAGCCAAGACTGTACAAATCCAACTCTGCTGTCTTCTTTCCAGGCACACTCCTCAGTGGAAAGAGCTGGGTTAATTGGTGGAGTGAAATTAAAAGCCATCCCCTCAGATGGCAACTTCGCCATGCGTGCGTCTGCCCTGCAGGAAGCCCTGGAGAGAGACAAAGCGGCTGGCCTGATTCCTTTCTTTGTAAGTTCGGCAGCACTTGTGGCTCCTGGCCAGAATAAAAGGCTGTCTGCTTTTTACCCTCTAGATGGTTGCCACCCTGGGGACCACAACATGCTGCTCCTTTGACAATCTCTTAGAAGTCGGTCCTATCTGTAAGTATCCGATTCCATTTTCTTTTTGGAAACTGGGGACTCACAAGTTGATTCTGAACTTTAGGCAACAAGGAAGACATATGGCTGCACGTTGATGCAGCCTACGCAGGCAGTGCATTCATCTGCCCTGAGTTCCGGCACCTTCTGAATGGAGTGGAGGTAGGTGCACCCTTCGCTCTCCCTAAGGCTGTGTTTTCTTTTTCTTACTCTTGTTCTTTGGCAGTTTGCAGATTCATTCAACTTTAATCCCCACAAATGGCTATTGGTGAATTTTGACTGTTCTGCCATGTGGTAAGTTTCCCTGCTCACAGATGTCAGTTGCCTATCAGCCCTTTCATTTGTTCTCTAAAACCAGGGTGAAAAAGAGAACAGACTTAACGGGAGCCTTTAGACTGGACCCCACTTACCTGAAGCACAGCCATCAGGATTCAGGTAAGCTGTGAGCCTGCTTTCTGTGGACTGTTTTCTTTTTTCTTTTTCTTTCTCTTTTCTCCAGGGCTTATCACTGACTACCGGGTAAGTGGGAGATTCCACTGTAATCTCAAATGTCACTGATGGTCTGTTTCATGTTTCATTTCAGCATTGGCAGATACCACTGGGCAGAAGATTTCGCTCTTTGAAAATGTGGTTTGTATTTAGGATGTATGGAGTCAAAGGACTGCAGGCTTATATCCGCAAGGTGACTTTGTTTTTATTATTTATCACGGTAAAAGAAAAACAGATTTTCCCTTTCCTCTTTGAAGCATGTCCAGCTGTCCCATGAGTTTGAGTCACTGGTGCGCCAGGATCCCCGCTTTGAAATCTGTGTGGAAGTCATTCTGGGGCTTGTCTGCTTTCGGCTAAAGGTTTGTCTACATCTATTCCATTCTTCATTTTCTGAGCACAGTTCCTCTCTTTCAATCCCTCCAGGGTTCCAACAAAGTGAATGAAGCTCTTCTGCAAAGAATAAACAGTGCCAAAAAAATCCACTTGGTTCCATGTCACCTCAGGGACAAGTTTGTCCTGCGCTTTGCCATCTGTTCTCGCACGGTGGAATCTGCCCATGTGCAGCGGGCCTGGGAACACATCAAAGAGCTGGCGGCCGACGTGCTGCGAGCAGAGAGGGAGTAGGAGTGAAGCCAGCTGCAGGTAGGCTGCCCTGGGCTCATTTTCTGCCTGTCCCATATGCTCATGCTATTTTTTTTCCCTGTAGGAATCAAAAATTGAAGAGAGATATATCTGAAAACTGGAATAAGAAGCAAATAAATATCATCCTGCCTTCATGGAACTCAGCTGTCTGTGGCTTCCCATGTCTTTCTCCAAAGTTATCCAGAGGGTTGTGATTTTGTCTGCTTAGTATCTCATCAACAAAGAAATATTATTTGCTAATTAAAAAGTTAATCTTCATGGCCATAGCTTTTATTCATTAGCTGTGATTTTTGTTGATTAAAACATTATAGATTTTCATGTTCTTGCAGTCATCAGAAGTGGTAGGAAAGCCTCACTGATATATTTTCCAGGGCAATCAATGTTCACGCAACTTGAAATTATATCTGTGGTCTTCAAATTGTCTTTTGTCATGTGGCTAAATGCCTAATAAACAATTCAAGTGAAATACTAATTGTGTCAGATGATCATCTTGTTCTA